TTTAGAAGGAACTGGTCATTGAATAGCTCTGGTAATTCTTGCATCTCACAGTTATGCGGTTGACAGCTCCTTTCAGTAGGGAAAGCTTGGGTATATTTCAAGGTGATTGTAGTTTTGTCCCTCTGGCAGCAAGCTGCTGCAACCAGCTTAGCCCATTATCCTCCTCTCCCACTGGATTTAAGCCTGGGGAGAAATCTGGGGCTTTTGTCAAGATAGAAGGTAAGAGATGGATAATTATTCCCTGTGTGTGCTCAAAAAGAACAGCACTATATCATAGAGTAGCTTTCAATTACTGAAATGGGATTGTCTGAAGTTCCAGTGGCTTATAAATTACTCTTTGTAAAAACCAATATTTAACATTATTGTATTAGTGATGTGCTTTTAATATCTCTTTCATGTAATATCATGTAATAAACTTTAAGGTTTATTACATGAAACTTTGCAAACAGTGTTTAACACTCAGAGAATAAAATGCATTTCCATTTTTGTGGTTTTATTAGAAGATTTAAAAACAAATGGCTGCTCTGAAAAAATTGATTAAAAACTTCACTGTACAATTGACTACATTATAATTTTTCTCAATTTGAGTTTCTTAAATCTCAGGGGCTAGTACTGTAAAATCAATGCAAAGTAATTACAAAATTTAAAATTCCAGATGTTATGATTACATACATCTTGTCCTTTAATATCCATTCTGTCAAATACCTTTTATAAACACTGCTACTTAACAAAACACATTTGGAAAATAAAATTTTCACTAATTCTGATTAATTAATTAGGTAAATCAGTCTTAGCATAATTAGAGGGCAGTATTTTCAGTTTGTGATCCCCCAGGAGCTCAACATTACTTTCACTCTCCTTTTAAAGGCAGAAATTATAGTCAGAAATGTGCATTTCAATTTGTAGCTGACAGTTTAGGGTTAAGATATGATTCCAGGTAACAGAAGCCAATGAGAGTACACCCAGTTGATGTTTGTGACATCATCTTCCAGTCAGAGTACATAGAACAGCTGAGGTAGCGTTCAGTTTCAGCACAGTGCCATTATGATGGATGTTTACATCTCTTCATTGAGAGCCAATTATCTCGCTTTTGTGTGAGGCCCAAGGATCACTCATGCTTCCAGGCTGCACAGAGCACTGTTGGATCTAGCTGAACGAATTGTTTTCTCTGTCTCTGGTAAGGGCTTCTTCTGTTTTACCTTCTCTTTTGTATTAGTAATATTAGACTTTCTTTTTTCCAGGGTATCAACGGTTTCTGTACAGCACAGATTATGACAGCGTCTTTCTTAAGGTGAGATTCTATGTCATTCATGGTAGTATTCTCTAAGAAAGTCTTTTTTTTTTTTTTCACTAAGATTCTGTGGACCTGACTGACACTAGAAAAGCCGTATGTTCTTTTTGTTGGTGGTTTGTAAACAGCTCATCTTCATTTGTGTGATTGCTATTTTCAGGCAGTAGCATGTGACATGGAAGTTTATATTATCAGGGTGTGCTCACCTGGTTGCAAATTTGAGACCAAAGTTTTACTTTAACACTTGGAGCTGGTAAAGGATGGTGAGTTTGTGTCTGCCATGTTCAATATAGTGAGTAATACTCTCTTATTTCCTCTACTTTATAGTTTTATTCATTGTGTTTCTGACAGATGGAACAAGTTAAGGTTACCTTCTCAATATGAGGACTAAAGCTTTTAGCCAATATTTGTGGAGAAGACACATTTAAGATTTTCTTTTGCCCATACATGCAATGTTATGGAGGCTGTGACCACATTTTAGGCAAGAAACTGAAAGAACATCAAGCACCTATCTGGATGTCTCCAAAGCCTCATCTGGATAAAATATCCAATCTATTTTTCAATCAGCCTTTTTTTTTCCTTTTTCAACCTCAGACAATTGCTTTTGGGGTCCTAGAGTCCCTTGAAAGTTATGATGGAAATAGGAGACCTAAAGTTCAGGTGACTGAAGGGCTGAAGCAGGAAGGAAAAACGTCTGGGAGGACAGGTAGACAGAGGAAAGAGGTCTGAAGAGGCACATATCAAAAGATTCAAGAAAGCTGAAGGGAAGATTGAAGGTAGTAAAAGGATGAAGGAGGAGCAGAAGCAATGGGAAGGAAGAGATCTCAGAGGACTCACTTCGGGAAAATCTTCAGTTTCCCAAAGAGATCCTGAAGTCTCAAATTATCCTTAACAAAACCATGACCACAAGAAAGGAAGTGGAGTATACGATCAGTGAGAGTTTAAGAAGGGGGTTTCCGTTGACTAAAAAGTTACCGTGGGAGAAATAGGATCAAATAGAACAGAGTTGCCTCACAAAGAACCAAGGAAAATATTTCAGCTCAGGGATTCAAGAAGTAAATTCCCACTCAAAGACAGAAACAGGAAGTAAGATTTACAATTCAGCCAGTACCTTCCTAACAGAGAAGCATGTGACTATACCAACTTCTTACAAAAAGAAACAGGACTAACTCAGCCTCTGTATAGTGTACTCAGGCTCTCTCAGCCCTCACTGTGCTTCAACAGACTTATCATTTGGAGCACTGGCTCAGGAGTCGAAATCACCAATGGCTCATCCATCAATCAACCAGAAGTGAAGACGAAAGCTTCAAAGGTAGGTGCTTGGGATTCTGGGTCAGAAGATTGACTGCTAGTAATTCTGTGTCTCTTTTCCACAGAAGAGAATGTTTAAATTTCATCAAATGAAACATATTTTTGAAATACTTGATAAAATGAGATGCCTGAGAAAACGTTCTACAGTGTCATTCTTGGGAGTTCTTGTCATTTTTCTCCTTTTTATGAACTTGTACATTGAAGATAGCTATGTTCTGGTAAGTTTGGGAGGTTGATTGTCTTTTCTTCATATATTTTCCTTGCTTCTTTCTTGGTATTTAGGAAGGAGACAAACAACTTATAAGGGAAACATCCACACATCAACTGAATTCAGAACGCTATGTTCATACTTTCAAGGATTTATCTAATTTCTCAGGAGCCATAAATGTCACCTATCGCTACCTAGCTGCCACACCTTTACAAAGAAAGCGTAAGTATCCTTAAACATTTAAATAAAGAATACATTTGTATTGCTTCTGAATTCTTTTTTGCAGGGTATCTTACAATTGGACTTTCTTCAGTAAAGCGAAAAAAAGGAAACTATTTACTTGAGACAATTAAGTCAATTTTTGAGCAATCCAGCTATGAAGAGCTGAAGGAAATTTCAGTGGTGGTTCACCTAGCAGACTTTAATTCTTCCTGGCGTGATGCCATGGTCCAGGATATTACACAGAAATTTGCGCACCATATTATTGCAGGAAGATTAATGGTTATACATGCTCCAGAGGAGTATTACCCAATCCTAGATGGCCTTAAAAGAAATTACAATGATCCAGAAGATAGAGTCAAATTTCGTTCCAAGCAAAATGTAGATTATGCTTTTCTGCTTAATTTTTGTGCCAATACTTCAGACTATTATGTAATGCTTGAAGATGATGTTCGATGTTCAAAAAATTTCTTAACTGCCATCAAGAAAGTCATTGCATCCCTAGAAGGAACTTACTGGGTAACTCTTGAATTCTCTAAGCTTGGCTACATTGGTAAACTCTATCATTCTCATGATCTCCCACGTTTGGCCCATTTTTTATTAATGTTTTATCAAGAAATGCCTTGTGATTGGCTATTGACTCATTTCCGTGGTCTGTTGGCTCAGAAAAATGTGATCCGTTTTAAACCATCTCTCTTTCAGCACATGGGCTATTATTCATCATACAAAGGGACGGAGAATAAGCTGAAGGATGATGATTTTGAAGAGGAGTCATTTGACATTCCTGATAACCCCCCTGCAAGTCTGTACACCAACATGAATGTGTTTGAAAATTATGAAGCAAGCAAGGCTTACAGTAGTGTTGATGAGTACTTTTGGGGGAAACCACCTTCAACAGGAGATGTTTTTGTGATTGTATTTGAAAATCCAATTATAATAAAAAAAATTAAAGTAAATACTGGAACAGAAGATCGGCAAAATGATATTTTGCATCATGGAGCCCTAGATGTTGGGGAAAACGTTATGCCTAGCAAACAAAGGAGACAATGTTCTACTTACTTAAGACTAGGAGAATTCAAAAATGGAAACTTTGAAATGTCAGGTGTAAATCAAAAAATTCCATTTGATATACATTGTATGAGGATATATGTCACCAAAACACAAAAGGAATGGCTAATTATTAGGAGTATTAGCATTTGGACTTCTTAGCCAATTAAATCAGTATGTTCAGTTTCTGAAGCAGTTCTTCCTGCTTCGTCTTTTGCTACCTTTGTCTTTTGGAGGGAAAGCAATGGATGGGATATGTTAAAAGAAACATTAATTACATTGGCAGTTTTCATTTATACATTGTTGACATAATTTTACTCTTAATACACACTTGTATTTATTTTAACGTCTGAAGTTGAATATCAGTCTATAGCTAATGCTACTTTCATTTATATTTTTAAATGTTCTTAGTTTTAAAATTTCAACTGATTGTCGAAAGGGTAATATGAAAGATTTTAAATGAAAAAAATTTGTTGGATGATGATTTTTGAAAAATAGTCACCAACTGTATATACTTCCTCAAGAACTGATAATTCATTATATCATCAGATAGCTTTTATTAAGCATCTGTGGGAATATACAGTTGGGTGGAATGATAATCTGGTTTATTTTTTCTGTAAACTTAAGTTTCCGTTGACTTCTGTACATCTACAATGAATACCTCCTCATAGAAGTGGTGTCTTTACATAATTTTTTGTGTAGGTGACACTATGGAAAAAGAAAAAAAAGACTTAAAAATATCTCTCCCCTGATTATTTATATGAAAGGGGATATTGTTCATTGTTTAAAAACATTTAATTGAGCACCTATTGTTGATAAATTTTCTGGGGGAAGCAGTCTTTTTCAAGTTTCCCTTTTGAAAAAAAAAAAGAAGAGTTAAGCTCAATATTTTCAGGTTACATTGAGTACCCACATTTAATAGAATAAATTAGGGAAGGCCTATAGTAGTTAGCTCATTCGTACAGACATTTTCAGTATATGCAGAAAATTTTTGGAAATTGATTTTATACATTTTGTATTAAAATCCATGTGATTGAAATTATTGTGATTTATCATATACCTTTTTGGAATTTAAATGGGTATATTATAAAGGAGAAAAGTAAGAACCATAGAAATTAGTTGACTTTTCTAGAATCAAAGATCTATTTCCTAGCAAGGCCAGAATGAGAGATCTGATATTCTGATAACCAGACAATGCTCTTTTTCTCGTATGATTTCTCCTGACAGATTTATGCTTTGTGTTCTATTTGCTACATGCCTGTCAGATAATAAGTTATACCATCTGGAAATAGGTGGTACAATTCCTGCATAAATAATATTATCCTAAATAATGTCCTAAATGATGCTTTTTTGGTATAAGCACCCAAATAGTAAGCAAACTTGACTAAACTTTTCCTAATAGGGATTGGAGAGTGTGTCTTTACAATGTGTCCGTTAAAGTAATTCAGGACACCTTAGTGTGTCCTAAAGACATTGGTTTTCAGAATGTCCTGAGCTTGTCTCTTCCTTTTTGTTTTTTAATGAACAGCAAAAACTAAGGGATTTATTATAAAGGGAAATGGAAGGTGCTTCATATATGTTTAAGAAACTCAAGTACGTGTTCATATAGATGACTCTGTGTGTGTGTGTGTGTGTGTGTGTGTGTGTGTGTGTGTGTGTGTGTGTGTGTGAAGGCTAGACTTTTGCTGGTAAGACAGAATGAGGAAATCTTCCTGCTCTTCCTTTTCATACTGAAACACAATCCTTAAGATTTACTGGTATGCTGTGGTGCAAACAACACTAGGATATTTTTATTTTATTCGTTCTCTGCAAATAAATGAGAAACTCAGATAAAAAATGGAAACTTTTTATTTCATTTATAAACAGCTGTTGTGTATTTTCTTTGTATTCAGCTACTAAAGTGTTAGAAGAAAAACGAACCTTTCATAAGAGGCTAAATATTAATATTTTGTGAGGCACCTAAATCTTACAGTCATAGGAAAATATGAACACTGCCACTAAATTATTATCTTTACCTTGATTTAGAGGATACTTGCCAGACACCTAAAAATGTTCTATTTTCTTTATTTTTCTTATCTTTTATTAACCGGCTAGTTGATAGTATTGTGTGTATATCTCAGAAGTTACAAATGGCATTATTTTCTTCACTGTCAATGATAAAAGGTACACAATTGTATGCCAAAGACATGTAATATCAAGAGCTAGGCAGACTCCCTGAAATGAGTTGTAACCCCTTACATATTCTTCTGGGAATGGCTTTCTAAAGATCAGCTATTGGTGTCTATCAATGTCTTAAAAATGTTTCAAGAAACATTGCTGAGGGTAGCAGTGAAGTTGGATGTTTGCTAGGAAATTATGAAAACAAATGTGACTCAGAGAGGTCATTTCACATTTTATCTTTATATCCTCTCTTTACTAAACCTGTGTTTGGATAAGTTGGTCAATCATCCAAGGATCCTCTATGTTTTCTTTACAGTTGACACTGGGTCAATTTTCTAAGGAAAACACCTTGACAAATAAAGCATCTTCATTAGAGGTCAGGAGGAAAAATAACTATTCTCTTTCAAAAGAAAATCTGAACAATTTTTTTAGCATGGCCCAATGTTCTATTTCCTATATTTAGAAACTTTGAATAAGGGTCTAGTAATCTTGTCTCAGAGGCATAGAAACAAAAGTACAGTTATTAGGTTTAACTATACTCAAACTATTTGCTATTTTTAAACATTTTTGCTGTAAGTTTATATATATATACATATATAATACATATATACATATATATAATATATATATACATATATATATAATTTTCTTTGTTAAAAATAACAATTGAAAAAGACTGGCATGAGACATGAATGGCTGAGTCATTTAATTGCCATACAAATAAAATGCTGACAGGTTTCAAGCAAAAAATACAGTATGCACCTTAAATAATGCCTCAGAATTGTATAATTTAAGCTCACTAAAAACCTTACTTAGTCTTAAAATTCTCCTTAGGGGAGCCTTTTCAGCAGTTATGGACATCAAAGAAAAAAGTATCTTGTAAAAGCACAATGAAATTTAGAAAATACACATTTTAGTGGCAATCACAAATGTCAATATAAAAGATACATAAAATATGTTAATGCAAGAACTTTTTCATATTCATTGAAAACTATAACTTTGTGCTATTTATAAAGTAGATATTTTCCAGGTATGAAAATATAATTTGGAAACCAACCTGTCGTTTAGATCTATTTCTTTCATATAGCTACACTATGAGTTGTGAACATTCCATTTCTTACTGGGCCAGTATTCTCTGGGAATTTTTATAATGCTATCATAGAAAAACTGTTCTGTATAATAATTATATAAAAAATGAAACAAACATTTTCAAATTGTAATATATGATGTGGTATGGAAAGTACCTACATTTTTAGATGCTCAAATATTGGCATATTTCATGTCAGTATTTGCCAATTTGTCAACAAGTTTATGGCAAAGAACATGATACCAGGATTAACATTGAAAACACTACATCCAGTGCCATCTAACAATTGAAGGAAACAGTGTGTAATTCTCTTCTTTTTCCTTGACAATACATCCATCAACACAGTAATGGCATCATATTACTGAGTAATAGAGCTCACACTTAAACTTTATAATATTTATTATGGGATCTACTGATAAAATGATTTACCGTTTTGTACAAATTCAACTGATTTTGGGGGGTTTCTTGTAAGATTTAATATTAATTTTAGGATAATTTTATCCTGTTTCTTTTGATTCATGATCCCAAACTTTCTAGATCTTGCTTCTGTCATTCCACGTCTTATTATGCCTCCTCAGCTTTGTGTTTCAACAAATTTTATATGCATGCCTTTTGTCTTCATGGGAGACAAAACAGAAGGTTCATACAGACTTGATTTTGACACCCAGTTCTGCATTACCAGCCTCCCAATATGAGGAAATTTACTTAACCTTCTTGAAACTCAGTTTCTACATCTGTGAATAGGAATAATTTTACCTCATATGTTTTTAAAGGTAGCAATTTTACCTTGTAGCTCCTTGTAGAGCTGGAATTGAGATAACATAAACTAGGCACACAATAAATATTTGTTTCCTTTTTATCCATGTCACGTATATGTAACAGGATATGACCCTGGAAAACATTACCAGAGGCCTTCATTGTAATCAATAACAATTATAAAATTTACTGCCCTTTAAAAATGTTATTCAGCCTACCTTTTCATATTTTGTCCAGAGAATATCATGTGGAATTATACAGACACTTTCCTAAAATCAATATATATTCCTGTCATTCTAATTTATTACTCTAGAAACCTTATCAAAAATATCAAAATTGCCCCTAGTGCTCTCATCACAAATAATAATATTCATTTCTGTTTTAAGAAATCTTGATCCATTTACATTGAAAAACAAAGAAACATAAAGTCATTTCCTAGTTTCTAAGATGTTGTTTAGAATCTACCTTAAGCTCAGAAATGCAGTCTTCAGAATCTTTTTACTTTTTTTTTTTAATGTCAGGATCCGGTTCTCTGGCATCTTTTCTATCATTGGCAAAAGTTATCAATGCACTGACCTATAAATTACCTTGGCACTGATGTTTGAAATAGGTATCTTATCTGCTAGTCTACTTTGAGTTTCATTGTTGAGTTTTCCATTACTTTGAATTTCTTTGTTCAGATTGGGGTTATTCTTTTTAGGAAGAAAAAGGCCATAACAAAATTCAATGTGATTAGTTATTGCCATTTATTTTTTGTTTGCTTTTAAACTTTTTTTTTATTTATCCCAAACAGAGGATATATCTTTTATTACTTTTTGGCATGCTTTGAAATGATTTCATTATTGCATATGTGCATGTGTGTATCTACATATGGTTAATCTCTCAATCTGTGTGTATGTATATATACATATGTGTATGTACATATGTGTATATATGTATACATACTTGAATATTATGTGAATATGTGTGTATATTTGTGTATATATATACATATATACATGTATGTATTTGTATATGTGTTGTGTAAGTGTGTCTGTGTGTATGAGAGAAAGACAGAAGGATATGCACCATTTGCATTATTTTTTAGCCTTTACACCTCCACTTATTCTTGGATTTTCCTGACACACTGTCCTCCTGGTTGTGTTCCTCTTCTGAACTTGCTTTTGCTTTCATGTTCTCACTCAAATCTTTTATACATGACATCCTTTGAAAATCACAGCACATTAGAGATCTTTGTGCATCCTTTTAGATACTTTAAATTTATTAAAAGTGTACTAGAGGAGGCCATCTCTCTCAAAACAGAATTTTTCTTTTAGAGTTTCAGGTTTATGGTTTTTATTTGAATTCTTTAACATTAAAAGATCAAAATATGAGTTGCATAGCATTCTCTTTCTAAGCTATAAAAATATTAAGATAACAAGGTTGCACTTTCCCAAAGTTCTAGTCCCTTCCACCTCATTAATCTGTTCATCACATTTACTCCAAGTCCAGGGTAGAATTTGCTTCAATAATCCCAATATTTTCTGAGATGTTTAATATCCTATTTTTAACATTGAAATTGAAATGTATGTTTGAGACCATTTGCCAGATAACTGGATCTGAATATCTTTTCTGAAAAACATGGATTTGAGACCAAAGCAGTTTTTGATTTGACTGTTGTTTCAGCTTTCATTTCACTCTGTCTAGACGGTCTCTTAGAAGATTTACCAAAAAGTTAAATTGATTATGTGAGAAAGTGATAGGTAAATTGTATATGACCATAGAAGTACAATTAAATTAAGAATATAGCATGATCAAATTTTCACATTATATTGGATTAAAAAGTACCCTAAGTAGCCATCTCCTTAAAGTAGGTGAGCCAAAGACATAATAATAAAATATTCAATATTTTTCTATAAAATACAAATTTCCATGAGGCACACATACATTAAATTTAATATAAAGAGAATCATTACTTTATTTAAGAGTTGTTTAAAGGTGCACAACAACAGTGAGTTACCAATATTCAGAACCTTAGTCTATAATTTCAATGTACTGTAAGTTACTACAGCTTTAACCACAATAGCTGGCATAACCTAAATCATTCTGCCCAAATACAGGTAATTATAGTTTTGATGTATAAAAATTACCAAAATAAATGCATATATAAAGCAATAGAGGCTGAGAGTGTTCATAATTGAAAGCTAACTATTGCAAAAATATTTTAAATATTTAATTTATAGTGCACTCGAAGTTCTGGAAGAGACGTAGGATTTGTCTCTTCCACCCTTTCCCTCACTTTACCGTTTATTATGAAGGTACCAAAAGTATGGCACAGAGATATGTGGCAGTTCCACATATCTCAATCAACAAAGCTCTAACTCTATTAGAAACTAGACATTTAAAAAGTACTTTTTTTGTAACTTCATCTGAGTCAGGTTTCTCATTGAATAATAATCTGTCAGTTTTGTCTATAGTATGTTCCAATTGGAAAATGTTTAAGGTAGTACATGCCTCTTTTCTCCATAAAATACCCCACATTTGTTTAACTATTTGACATAGTCCTATTTTTTCCATCTTTAATAATTGATAAAATTTTCCCTACTTTTAAACATATGTATGTATTTTCTGCCACACTTAAACTTTGTTATTCCACGTTGTAACTTACTTCATCAATGAGTGAAAGTATAGTTCCAAAAAGTTAGAATAATTATCTCAGATCCTTTATCATAATTGTCCAATTATCTCAGATCCTTTATCATAATTGTCCATCCTTTAATGTAATCCGGTTTTCAATACAAGTAACACTTGCATTCTTACAACTGTGCATTTTTGGTCACTAAAGGACCATGTGACGATATCAGTAGTTGTCAGGAGTTATTCACTACCCTTAGAAAATAAACTCGGTAATGTAAACTATATCCCACACTTTAACAATTAATACTGTTGAATGACATTGAAGGATTGTATCTTTTTTTAATAAAGAAGCAATATATTAAAAATAATTAAAACTCCTAAAGTCTTTTTTTTTGTTTTAGAAATCAGTCTCAATTTTCAAAAGGGCATTTGATATCTGCTAATAAAATGAACAAATAGTTTTTCTTTAAATGAAAATATCTATAAGCTTAGCTGTGTGTAGAAGTACATAATAAATAAGTTGTCCATTTTGAATAAAAATTAAAATCCTATTAATGCAGTTGTAACTTCTCTTCTTAACATTTCTTAAGCTCTAAAACAAACATAATTAGACACATTTTCTGTTGCATGTGGCATCTTTACCCACCATAATTTGGTAATCAGTCATATCAAAATCACTTACAAGAACCAACTATTTTTGGAAAAACATTTAGAAAATTTGTCACAAATTGTCAAGAAGATTTTCAAGACATATATATGAATTGTCTGTAATGTAATGGTTGGGGATATTTTCATTAAATCCATAAACCAATGTATGTATGCTGCCCTCTAACTTTCTGCTGAGTTACTGTAGTCAATGGTAAATATAGTCAAAGTAGAAAAGACACATTCACCCTGAATATTCCCAACAACCTATCTCTCATTCAATTCTGACTATTGACAAAGTACTCCTTTCAATTATTGTGGTAAGGAGGCCTTTCTGAGCATCCAGATGTGTAAAAATAACAACAGGGGAAATGTTACAAACATGAGGTAAAAGGATGCAGAGGAAAAGTTGTACTTCATGATTTTGCCTCAAGCAAGTTCTTCTTTCCTGTCAGCATTGCAAATTACCATAGCTCGACTTGCTTGTATTCAAGCAAATCAAAACTTGACTCCCTGAGAGGGTCAAAAGACAATTTTGGTACGTATCTAGTGTTTTTACTTACTAGAACAAACAGGTCAAGTTTATTCTTAATGAAGTTAAAATTTCAAATTAAACCTGAAGCTCTAGTGTTTTCCATTTTACTAAGTGGATAAACACTTTTCTGCCATGGGATGAACTACAATGAGATGTTTGAATTGATTTGGGCAATTGATTTGGGCAATGATGAGTCATGTGTTTGCTACAAAAGTGATACAAAATATAAGTGTCCTTCAAGTTAAAGCAATCTAAACCGATCATCTTTGAAAAGTTAACAACATATTTTGTAATATTTGTTTCCTAGCAAATTTTTCAGTTGTCCAAACCAAGGTAATGTAGATAAAGCTACATATTTTCACTCAGCGTACCACCAAATAACTGGGTGCCCAATAGTGTTGATCTGATGCACTACTAAAATTAGTTACCATAAAAATTATTTTCTTTTATAAGAAGAAAGTGAAATTTGTTTAATTATTTTGATATCTTTTATCCTTATGAATATATATATCAATGTTAATTTTTTATGAATAATTAAATTTATTATAAATGCACTAATTTTTCAACATTCTTCTGATTTTCATCAGTAAATTGAATAACCATTGTTGCAATGAAATTTACATATTGCTCTCATAATATGAAATTTTACAAGGTATAATTTCACTTAACACAAACAATAGTCCTCATACCACTTTTTCATTTTAACTTTAATCTCATTATTTATGTGATTAAGTTTGCAATTTTAGCCACTCATGTGTTAGGAGCAATAGAGATTGACATTATGTAGGTAGGAAAATACATTTTTAGTAACTTAAGAAACAAGTTGTACATACTATATCAACATTTCACATTAGTGAATTTATTATCTTGCTGTATAAACTTTAATAAAAACAATTATTTTTATTTAAATTATTTAAGGTTCCTCTATTTGACTTCAAAGCAAAATAATATCTGAATTGTACAAGCACTGTGAATTTGTAATAGTCTAATCACAGTCTAATCACTAAATTCAATTAGTACTTTACTAAATTTCTTACAGTATGCTCAGGACAAATAATTTATTGAAATGAGTATACTCAGGATGGAGTTATTTTCATGCAAACTTAAAAATTACAAGACATGTTTAGAAGAATTATAGCTGGATAACACTAAACATTCACAAGTTTTAAGTTAGCATAAGGGGATTTATAAGTAATGTGCCTACGTTCATAATCAATTTAACAGTTTTCACTAACTTGACCCAATAATTTAGGGTGTATTTCCAGACCACAAGATAAAACTAAATTTTGTCCATTTTTACCAGATGATTCAAAATTTACCATTTGATTCATTTCTTAATAAAACTGCCTGTCAATCTACTAGACTAAATAAGAATATAAATAATTCAATATTATTTATATAAACAAAATCAATGGAAAATGACAATTTTATCTAATTTAATCAATGCCTGTGACTTAGCAAAGATATTCAGTTCAATTTAACAATCTTTATGAATTAATATTTCCTTAGGAATTATGTAGCTAAATTATATTAATAATCCATATTTATTGAAGGGTAAAGGCCACAGAGTGAGACTAAATTATCTAGGTCCAGAGAAAAGGCATCTAGGGCAATAAGGAAACGAAACAAATATAACAAATAACTTCTAATTTACAGATCACTTAATGTAAGCTCAGCCAAGAACAATGCTTACTACATAAATATGTTCCAAGCAACTATGAGACACTGTGTGAAGATTTCATGTGCATTTCACTGTCTATTTAATAGATTAAACAACCATATAAGGTAAGAGGTATTAAAAAAGCTAAAGAGCATATGAAAAATAGGGTTTTACTAACTTGTCCAAGGTCACATAACTAATAAATGAAAGAGAGAGCATTGGATTTCAGGTTTGTGTAATTCAAAATCTATGCCCCTTATCACTATTATACATTGCCTCCTAACTATAATAATAATTTATTGAAAACCCATTTGTCTAAGATGGGATTTTCTGGATGATATGACTATATTAAAATAACATTAAATAGTTGAAAAATGAATTTAAATAATTAGTTTCTTCATGTAAAACATTTTTTTCTCATTTTTTAAACTTGAACATCTAAAACACTTGCTTCTGTAATTCCACTGAACCACAACCTAATTTCTGTTATTCCAAAAAGAAAATAAAAACTCATGGGCTCTGGGTACACTAAAAGACTCCAAAAATTATAACTTTGTATTAATCATATAATAGTCTTTCATAACACCAGCCCCAAACATACCAAACTGGTAGTTAGACAGTATGTATGCAACATTTTTTGTGTGATTAACTATGTTTCTAAATTTCAGCTATTATTTCGGATGTTGGAAAACATCAGTAAACCCCAAAGTTGTGTTTATTGGCCTATAGCTTACATGAACTGAGTGTTTAATATGTATTTGGTACTCTCCTAATCGGTACTTCCATTACCTATGAAAGTAATGATTATAACAAGTCATCATGCAAAAGAATCATCTTTTCAATATATTGAAAATGTGTGTTTCAGACTACTGAATTCTTCCCTGTAAATCTAGGATAGATCTAGGAATTGGCACTTTCAATGTATTTTAGTTAACACTGATGCAGATTGTCCATTCACTCCTTTTAGAAACACTACATTACATCCTTACAAGTCTATGAAGTATTAAAACAGAAATGACTATTATTATTGCTACTTCAGTGATGAAGAATCTCAAAGTTTGAGTTAAGTGATGTATCAAAACTCTGACCTTGTTAGTGAAATATTAAGCCCAGTTCATCTCAACATTATTAACCTCTGCTCACACTTGTCTAAATTACTAGTTTTTAAGTCTGGCTGTTCATTAACATCTCTGGGGAAGAATTTCACCCATTCCTGAGCTCCATGCTCAGAGTTATCATAATTGTTCTGGAGTTTCCAGGCATCAGCATACTTTTAAAATTCTTCCTAAGTGATCCTAATGTGCAGACAGATTTGACAACCACGGAGCAACTAAGACTGTACCACAGTAAAATTCCAAAACTTCCCATTTATCCAGTTTGAAAGATTATAGATTAGAAAACATGATGACAAGCGTAGATTATTCTGTGTTGTTTCCTGCCCTTTTTAGGTATTTCAATACTATTATTGTTGTACTGAAAAATAAAAGTTCCAGTCAATTTTTATGGTTTTGCTGGGTTTATAGAGAACACTCTGCATGCCTTCCTATTGAATCTGGGACTCTCGTTTTTGGAGAACTACGTAAGTGATCTGTTTTCCTGAGTCTTGACATATGCACCTTATTAATTAGAGACTATAAATCCACTTTTTAACACATAAAATCTAATGATGACATCTTTGTAGATATTGAAATTCAAGAATATAAACAGCATTGCCTTCAACCCACTGCTGTTTGTAAACTGAGCTGCCTTCCTCTTTCCACAAAATTAACTAAACATATTCAAGAAAGAAGGAGAAAAACTATCAGTTTTCCACAGTGGACTTTTTTTCATAAATCCTTCAAATGTCAGCATGTATGCCTTGTCTCATTTAGTCATAGCCCATATGATCCAAATCTCCAATTTATTTGTTTTTCTTTTTCCAAGAACTGGGTACTTTAAAAATTTGTCAAATTTTTAAATTTCAGATAGCTGAAACAGAACAAGTCATATTGACTTGCTCTAAGTGTTTAAAAGGTTTGAGGTTATTGATATAGGCCTCAATATATTTCCACAAATGAAATAATGTATTTACATAGAGATCTAAAAAGTGTACGAAACTTGAGATAGCTATTTGAGTCAAGAAAAACAAGGACTGTGAATAGTGTAAATTATGTAAATATACACAGATAATTCACACACACATATTCACACATAGTTCCAAGGATTCCCCTATATCAATTCCAACTCAAAATTTCTCAGTCATTTCTGGCTAAAGAGAAACATGTCCATTTAATTAAAATCACTTTTAAAAAATCTGATCATCTATTCTTTATGAGATCAATGAATACATTATTTTAATGCTCTGTCTTATTTAAAATATTTTTCTACATAGTGTTGCTAGCTAAAATGAGGCTTTTTTAAATAAATGGATACACCTCAAAATAATAATTTGAGATCAGTTTCATCTTGGACTTATATGATTTTCAGATTTTATCTGCATAAAATTAGATTTTCTGGAAAACTAATTTGTATTACTTATTTTCTCTGTATAAACCTTGCTGAAAATGAAAACTAATAAGCTTGAATTTATGGGTTTTATGTATTTTAAAACGTAATGTATAGAGATTTCTTATAATTATTTGACAGCTTCAAGATAACCAGTTTTTTCTTTAAACATTCCACTGATTAATACAAAAAGTAACATTTTTTTCATGAGATGAAATGAAACTTGTTCTTAGGCAAACATCACTTAATTAAAGCAATTTATAGTGAATACACTCAATTAACTGATTATGAACCTGCAACACCAAAAGATTTACCAGATTTGTTCACAATTTTACTGCTAGCTGATATCAAATAAGAAAAAGACAAATCAATGTTATATCTTCAGGAACTAATAACTTTTTTCATCCTGCAAGTTTGTGAATTCAAAAAAACTATTTTCAAATAACTAAGAATTTTTTTATTATTATACTTTAAGTTTTAGGGTACATGTGCACAACTTGCAGGTTTGTTACATATGTATACCTGTGCCATGTTGGTGTGCTGCACCCATTAACTCGTCATTTAACATTAGGTATATCTCCTAATGCTATCCCTCCCCCCTCCCCTGACCCCACAACAGGCCCAGTGTGTGATGTTCCCCTTCCTGTGTCTATGTGTTCTCAATGTTCAGTTCCCACCTATGAGAACATGCAGTGTTTGGTTTTTTTGTCGTTGCAATAGTTTGCTGAGAATGATGGTTTCCAGCTTCATCCATGTCCCTACAAAGGACATGAACTCATCATTTTTTATGGCTGCATAGTATTCCATGGTGTATATGTGCCACATTTTCTTAATCCAGTCTATCATTGTTGGACATTTGGATTGGTTCCAAGTCTTTGCTATTGTGAATAGTGCCGCAATAAACATACGTGTGCATGTGTCTTTATAGAAGCATGATTTATAATCCTTTGGGTATATACCCAGTAATGGGATGGCTGGGTCAAATGGTATTTCTAAAAGAACTAAGAATTTTTAAAAAGATTTTGGTTATGTAATTAGAGTGCACAATAGAATAAAACAGCCAGGTTTTATATTTTCACTGGCAAATGATAAAGAGACAACTTTGATTAAATACTCATAATTTTTATAAAACCTCCAAAGTTTCAAAGTAGGTAGATGATGGGTAATAATTAAATAGAGTGACAGTGTTATATGCCAGGTTAAAAAAAAAAGAGACATGCGGCTTCATCCACAAGCTTAGCAAAATATGAGAAAGTAAGAAACTGTGGCCAAATCAGATAAACATAAATGAGAATAAGTTGTAGAAACTGACCTTCAAGTTAATAATTAAATCAGATGGTATCATTTTCCTCCATCTGGTTATTATTGTTTAGATTTTTAATAGTACAAAAATAAATGTTTTATGAATTATTTTGGATGCAATTACAGTAAATAACCATAATATAAAATGTCTCATAATAGGAAAATAATGCCTGACACTTTTAATTACTTAACATACCTTTTTATACATTTTTTAATGTCATTTATTTGGCAGCTATTTAAGGAGTGCCCTCTGTATCCTGGGCCATCTCTTTCTATCCAGAGTCCTACAAGTCACCTTGTATCATTATTAGGATATAGTATAAAAATTTGTCCACTTTTAAATGGAGAAATAATACAGATAAGTAAAAAAATGATGTAATAATTTGAGTTCTGTACATGACTCAGAGACTTGGACAGAATTGACAATTCTAAGTTTTTAAGTTAAACCAAAGCTGAAATTTCTAATCATTTAGAAGCTAGGAAAAGTTCTGTTTCAAATTCAATTGATCACTTCATGAACAGTTTGTTCATAATTACTTCTTCTCTGCCTTTCAGCGTAGTCTTGTTCAATTGTTCAGAGTGTCCTTTTTTTTTTTTTTTTTTTTTTTTGAGACAGAGTCTCACTCTTTTGCCCAGGCCGGACTGCAGTGGCACTATCTCCGCTCACTGCAAGTTCCACCTCCTGGGGTCACGCCATTCTCCTGCCTCAGCCTCCCGAGTAGCTGGGAGTACAGGCGCCCGCCACCACGCCCGGCTAATTTTTTGTATTTTTAGTAGAGACGGGGTTTCACCTTGTTAGCCAGGATGCTCTCGATCTCCTGACCTCGTGATCCTCCCGCCTCGGCCTCACAAAGTGCTGGGATTACATGCGTGAGCCACCGCGCCGGGCCCAGAGTGTCCTTATTCCCAAGTTCGTGATTTTCATAATAGTAAGAGAACAAAAAACAAATCTTACAAGCAATAAATTTTATAAATAGTCTTCTCTTAAGATGCAGAACACCAACATGGCACATGTATACATATGTAACAAACCTGCACGTTATGCACATGTACCCTAAAACTTAAAGTATAATAAAAATAAACAAATAAATAAATATTCAACACCTCACTCTAATTGGAAAGGAAATGTGCCTACAGAAGTTAAAGCACATTCTATGAGTTTTAATCTTAGGTGCCAAGAAGGATCCATGACCTCCACATTTGACAGAGAATAGAAAGACTCCACGGTTTTCATCATAATCCAAGGGAGGTCAGTAATAGTTTATTTGCATTTCTCGAGGGCTCTCTGGGGCCTCACTATCTTACATAAAAGTGAGTTTAATCATAGGACTTTCAGACATTAGCCCACAGATGGGACATATATTTTGGGATGGAGAACTTTTAATAAATCACATTACCTAGGTGGCCTCTCATTCTACTTCTCCATATGGCAGACTCTGTAGGAAAAAAAAATGCTTCCTATAATGTTTCTTCTTTACCACAGAACTGTCAGAGGAAACAGCCGAGAAAAACTTAAAACTAAGCTACAATATTTGGCAAAAATAATGGTAGTTTTCAGAGGAGAAGCAATTTTTCTGGCGTATATGTAGGATAAGAGTATCTTACCTTCCTTAAATAATGTTATCTTTACCAGTAAACATGATGTATTTGCCTTAACCTAGTCAATTTCCTTTACCTGAATTCCCTTAAGTTTAAAATCATAATTTTTCAAGATAAGGTTCTAGTCTTAGGAATGTTGCTTAAGAACCTGAAATAGAATGATACTATTATTTCATCCTGGTATTAAAATCTCTAAAATTTTCTACAAAACTAACATTCTATGTGTTCTGTGGCCAATGTGATAATAAATCCTTGCATAACAACAGAGAAAAATATCCTATACATTTGTCTTACATTTTTGCAAAATAAAGAAAATATTTTGGAATTAAACTAATTTCAAAATCCAAGAATTTCTATGAAAGAATTTTTTAGCAGTAACCACAGATGAAAAGAATATCATTTAGTATCTCTTCATAGTGTCTTTATAACATAATCTAATCATTGGTGTTTTATAATCTTTCATAATTTTTCATATATTTGATAAATCCTGATGTTGGGTTTATTTCTGTTGAAACACCAGTAATTGTTTTATGTCACTTTGACTTTTTTCTATAGTTTTGTTTTCTGCTTGTTTATCTAAATTATCATCATAGTTGTAATCTGAGAACTAGGCAAACATAGGTACTTTTGACTATCACTTTGGGGTGATACTATTTACCCAATATGATTTTTTCCCATTTTACTCTTGAAGTATCCTGTTGCTTACTCTTTTGTGTATGCATACATTTGAAACATATGACCTCCCAAGCATTCTACTTTCTCTTATTTTACTTATTGTGTTGGCTTTACTGTTTATGTATGATTTAACATAAATAATTATTTTGTTTTCTCTCTCCCATCACCCACCCCATTTACACGTTACAACAAGACTTCATCAGCCCTGGGGTCATGATTTGAATTATATTATCTGTGCCATTAAACAACCTTGAGCCTCAATAATATCTGTTCAGATTTTTTCAATGGCTATTGTTCATTGATAATTACATTCTGGGGACATGCCAGAATGAAATCTCATGGTTTCTCAGCCACAAAGATTTGTTAAGAATCAAATTCAAAGGTATTTGACTTGGTATTTATGATTCATGGCAAACCCAAGCATAATCTTTAGCAGATCTTTAAGCTTCCTGAGCTTATAAGCAAACTCTGTGTGTGTCTGTGTGTATGTGTGTGTGTTCCTATGTGGGTAAATTTTTCTTGATAGCATCTCTGTGCTTTCATCATTATCAAAAAGTTTCAGGACCCCAAAATGGTTAAGAAACACTGACTATGTGCTAGTTACATTTCAAGAATATATTTCTACATAAAAATGTTGTATTTATTCTAAAGGCAAAAGCCATGGAACAATGTGTACTTTTAAAATATTTATGAGGAATTAAAAATTCAATTATTATAATTTTTCCATTTTAAAATTTTAGGATGTGATTTTGTAATAGCCTCCAAAAAACATTTAAAGCACCCAAGTAATTAAACTAGTAAAAGTTCCTTATAAACCAGAAAGCAAAACTATTTTCCAAATGGGCAATAAAAATATTACTTTTGCATGTAAATAGTTGTTTAAGTGAATTTATTGTTTATATTAATTAAATTCTTTTGGACAATTTGCCACTTAAAAAGATCAGTGTTTGAACTCTAGGAAATACTTGTTTATGTAATTTTTTTTGCAAGTAGGTAAGAAAAGTATATTTCATTATCAAATAGCTACCCTGCAATACTAACATAAACAGCTATTTACCCATTTAGACTTAACTATTCAGTCAATTACACAACAGTCTTACCATGTTATTTAATGAGTGGAACAAAAATAAAGGTCTTTATAACAGATAAAATATTTCATTTATATAATGAAATAAAATATCTTGGGATTAATAAAAATAATGATTTTTTTCATCCTATGTAAAATGTAGTTGATAGCACTGATATATTAATAATGTTATGGGTGAAGTTTACAGTTCATTACAAGTTGAATGTACTTAAACAATCTACATCCTTCACTCCTTCATTCAATCATTTAATTCAGCCATTCCTTATTTGACAAATGTGATTTGTCAAATCACATTACTAAATGTATTATACATTTAGTAATAACCATACATATCATGTTGAATTGTTGTGAGGATAAAAAAGTAAACAATGTTCAATTATTGTTAATATTTTATTTTATAATTAATTATAAAATTTTATATAATTATATAATTATATAATTAATTATATAATTTTACTTCATTGGATGTTGTAAATTGCTCTGGTTTAGCCTTTAGACATTTGAATCAAAATGGTCAAATTAGTCTCTAAATTCAGACATTGACTTTGTTCTGCAGATCTCAAAACGAAAGATATGTTGGGATATTTAGACCAGAATGCATGTGAAAATACTACATGAATGAATGTATTTGACACTGATCTTGAGATGACAATCTACAGTCCTACAATAATTATTCTAACTCCATGTTCTCTTTCGTGCACACTAGCTAGAGCACATCTCACCCACTGACATTGGAATCTATCCTTTCGTAAGTTATTTTTAACGTCTTAGGATGACTTTTATAAATTGAAGATTTAAGAGTTTCTAAGGGGACTGTAGGTATATTCTACTGTTGTGTTTACCACATGTTCCATTCAGATACACAAAAGAAATGAATAAAACTGGACATAGCACACAGTCTCACTGCTTTGATGGGCAATGATTTTTGACAATGGGTAATTAACTCTTACATCATTAAGTTCCATCGTCACAGAATAACCTTAGAATCCTAATAAAATCCCACGGCTTCAAATTGTATTTAATAGCTGCCAATCCAAGCCTCCTGACTATGCTAATCTATTATTTAGAATAAATGAAAAGTGTGTATCAATTTGCCTATTATAATACAAAGTGGGAACTCTCATGCCAACAAGGTTAGGCCAGAAAAATTCAAATAAATTGGAGATGTGTTTTGATACATTTTCTTCCGTTGCTCTTATTGTATCTGACATGGAAATTTCCTTAGGGTGAAGTTTATATAGTGACAAGCATATACAATATTCTTGAGGTATTAGGCCACAGTCAGAAAAAGAGAATATAGGAGGAATTATGTGGTAGAGGATGATAAAAGATTAGAAGTTGAAACTATACCATATATAATTTTATATATATACATAATTATCTTGATTATAACCTAAATTGTAAAATCTCAATATTATTAGTACCATCCCCAGACACATTCCCTTTGTTTCTTAAATTTTTACTCTCCAAAAATGGGAATCACAGAAACAGAAGATGCTTAAATGTTCATGTTAGGCATTTTTTTCTGAGCTCATAAAAGATTATTTGATCATTTAATGTGTTTTTCTCTCCAATAAGACTGTAAAAAGTTCAGTGTTTCGAGGCTGCTAAACAATGCCCATAGAGTTGACAGTCTCAAGAATGACTGGAAAATGATGGAGTTGGATGCTATAGGTCATACTTTATAAATCTGACTGAAGGAGAATTAGAATACTAATGAGAGTCAACAACAATTTTCTTACCTGCTCCCAATTTGTAATTCTTGCCCTGGTGGCACATATATTACAAGGAGAATATTGTTTTCAAATTTATAGTCAGAAAGTCATTTAGGTGACTGACTTTGTTTTTTAAATAGTAAGTTGACTGTCTTGTTTAAAAATGCATAGTGCCCTGGAAAGTTATGTGAATACAATGATTTATTTTAAGTAAAGGGTAGTTTTATAAAATAAAGTGCCAAACATCATATAAATAAATATTTACAGGCTCAGTATCAATCAAATCAGTGGTAAGAGTGAATTTTTTCAATGTATGACTTTCATATCAAATTTTTTTTTGGTGATTCAGCTTAATAGGAGTTTATGGTATGGGCCCATTCACGTTATATCCAAATAAACAAAAATTATCTAGAGTTGTTCATGCCATCATTTCCTTCAGCACAGTCTTCAAAGTAGTTTTCTCATTACCCACTTTGAAAGATATTTCCAAGGAGAGGATAATGCAACCCATTCTATATGTGAATAATGGGTGGGACACAGGCCAATAATCATGATCCAAATTAGTCTGAAAATCAAAGGAGTAAGGGGAGAAAAAAAGAATGAAGGATTAATTGATTTGCTGAGAGCATGTCACATGCTAATTGTTGTTTTACATTTTTCATCTATGTCTCTCATGTGATTCAGACCACAAATCTGTGTGATAAGTATTGTTATCCTTATTCTACCAATGACGACACAGTAGTGAAGTCATAATTCAGACTTGAAATTCTGTCTTCTCTCAATTTTCATCCCAAAATTAGATATCCTCGATGCCAGTTCGGATTCTCTTATTCAATGAGAAAATCACTTCCTTTTCGGCCCTTGTCATCTTTGTCTGTATAACAAGGGGATAAGACAAAGACGTTTGATGAAAATTTCTTCAAGTTGTATCATGTTTTTATTCTTAGTGGGTAGTCCTTTGTAAGTCTGCATACGGCTGGCTGGTGACACAATGTGGGCACCATAGACCGAAAAATAAAATTACTGAAAAGGCGAAGTATACTTTCCAAAAATTAGACTCTAATCAATGTAGTCCGTGCAACAATTTTCTTTAATACCGAATTGCATTTTATATAGCTATTTGCACAGATCTTCACAATAAAACCATAAGAAAAGGAGAATAGGATATTATCTTCACAGTTCTACAGAGGAGTAAAAAAACTGACCTTGATCTAAATAAGTTTAGAGGTGGATTTTAATCCTTTAATAAGCAAAAGACATATAATAAAATTGATAAATGACAATATCAATACTTTATCTAAAAGTAATTTCATAAAGAAACAAAGCCAAAATTGATTCAGTTAACATAAAAAAGAGTTAACCCAGAAGAAAACAATGAATATTGATCTCGATTTCAGCAAGCAGAAAATAAAAAAAAAAAAAAAGCAGAAAAAAGTGAGAAATTGTTAAGGTGAGTGAAAGATGAGCGGCGGTTGCTCTGAGAAACTACAACACAACTTATTTATTCAAGTGGCTGGGTCAGATTTAAAGATGTGATTTCAATAACTTTTTTGAATAGAGTGTTGTACCTTTGTCTAAAGTAGTAAAATTCATTTGAATTAAAGCTGAATATGGGTTTTCCTCCTCAAATCCAATTCAATTCCAAGGTTTGAAATTGCAGGGGCTCCTGAGAAGAAATGGCAAAAATAAAAAAGAGAAAGAGAGAGAAAGGGGAAGAGAAAAGGAAAAAAGAAAAATCTATAACTTGAAGCCCTGTAAAGCAAAGATTTACCAAACTTTAGATTTTATACCCCCTCTTTTTTCAGCATATCCAAATAAATTTACATGATCTTATGAGTGTAAATCTTCTAGTCTTCATGAGATTTTTCCAGCTTTTCTGCCTTTTAGATTGACATTTCTAGTTGCTTAAGGTTTCTTCTTCAAAGCAATGGGTATAAAACATGTGATTATTATTAAACAGTTATGGAAAATACCATCTTTATTCCACCACTTTATCAGGTAGAACTTGAAGGTAAAATAAAGTTTGGATGCTGAGTCTACATGTATTGTATTGTATTGTATTGTATTGTATTGTATTGTATTGTATTGTATTGTATTGTATTGTATAGTGGTTACCAGAGATTTAATAACATAGCAGAAGTAACTGAATCGCCTCCTCTGCCCTATGCACTTGTATTTTTTTTATTTCAAAAATGCCAGGAAGATAAGTGTATGCAAAAATATAAAGTTTGTAAAATTTTATACAACTTAATCTATTTGATCATTAGTTAAGTAAGCTTAACTAAATTAAAAATGTATTTTATTGCTACTTTTTTTAACTCTCTAAAGAATACATTTATGTTTTTGAAGGAGCTTTAATTTAGTAACAGTTAATCTTTTTATTAATTTTAGTAAAAATAATCATACCCTTTTAATAATAAAAATTAAACTTTAAGTCTTTAAAATTGCTAGTTGTAAGTGAATTTGTCAAAGATTAATTCATAGTTGCCAACACTTACTGAACAGGTAGATAAAATTAACTTTGTTTATTTAACAAATAACTTGGTGCTTTCTAGTTAGTTTAAAAATATCAATAATTGTTTCCTCACATGTATTTATGTCCTTCCTTCACAGCATATAGTCAACCATAGAGACTCAATGTAAAGTATTATGATAATTTATATGTCTGAGAAAATAAGAAGATTGATTCATTGAAAAGTTAAATGAATTTGAGATACAGGTATTTCTGACTGCCTAGTTACACTGTATGAAATACTTTAAAAACTGGCCAGGCGTGGTGGCTCATGCCTGTAATCCCGGTACTTTGAGAGGCCAAGAACTCCTGAAATCAGGAGCTCAAGACCAGCCTGACCAACAAGGTGAAACTCCATCTCTACTAAAAATACAAAACATTATCTGAGTGTGGTAGAGCACGCCTGTGGTCCTAGCTACTCAGGCGGCCGAGGCAGGATAATCACTTGAATCTGGGAGTCGGAGGTTTTGGTAAGCAGAGATTATGCCACTGCACTCCAGCCTGGACAACAGAGCAAGACTCTGTCTCAAAACAAAAACAAGCAAACAAACACACACACACACACACACACACACACACAAAAACACTTAGAAAAACTGTAAACAATTCAGTCTTGTATTTGGAAGAATGGTGACTTGTAAATTTTGCTGTACATTAATGACAAGTCTCTCACTCAAATAAAGATAACCTAAGTAAAATAATTTATGTCAGATGAAAACATTCCAAATTTTCTTGGAGAAAAAGCAACAAAAGCCAATAAATAAAGGTGGTTCCCATTACCTATTTAATTATTTAATATCTTAAACTATTATTAAATGCATGCACCACCTGCACTACCCTGACCGATTAACCCCTTAGCTGAAGGAGTTCAGTTTGTATTTTTACCATATGATCTGTCTAGATTCACTCTTTTCAGGATTGATAGATTTTTTTTTTCTTTTTTCTTTTTTTTTTTTTTTTGCTTTCTTATTCAACTCTACAGTAAAAGAAAATCTGTGGTTTTATTTGACATAACAGAGCTATCTTCAGCCATAGCTAGAAGGAGGATAGTAGGATAAAGGTCAATTTTTGTCTTCCTTCACAGCTAACAGATATATGTAGCATGCTTAATAATAACTCTCAAAGTCTGTTGCTCAACCTCCCAAACCATTAATTTCCTTCTAGCCACTGCTAGAGTTCATGCATGTCATGAAAGGAAGGCTAGAGGGACAATTTCTGTATGCATATCTCTGGCCCATGCCCTTCAATGAGACCCAAATATAATTAATTTCTGGGATTTTTGCAATAAATAATATGAGATGACCTCATTATAGAATGAGGGGCAAGATCCTTGGCCTTGGTCTTTCACAAATAATATGACTTTATTTACAGATGAAGAAAATAAAATAAAAATTAAACATAAACTTTCCTCAACTTCCTGCTTTTAGCCCAGGTAGCATGTTATTACTATTTCTTTTATAAACAACTGAGTTCTGACTAACAGTCTTTAAGAGGAGCTGCTATGAGGAAATATAGATAATAACAAAATAATAACATATTTTTAAAGCTTTGCCAGCAGCAAAGGGCTCGCATCTACATACTCTCATTTTATGTGTCCAACCAATGGTTCCACATAGCCATGAAATCAGCTGTTACAATAGGAAGACCACCACTGAACAGTTTTGTAACTCATTTCAGAATTGACTTTGGTATGTGCTTATTGGTGTATTTCTGTGCTTGTGTCAATTCAACAAAGCTTCCCAAGCAAGGTTACTTCAAACATTACTTGGGCCACGGTAAAAGAAAAATAAAATTCTGTTGATTCAGAGTCACCTTCAATCTCATGTCATAAATTATGTTTCTCTAGTCTTTGATATTGTTTCACATGTGCATGATTAGATTGGTTGAGGATAGACTTTGGGCTCATGATTTATTGACTAATTATGTGGTTTTCCCACTGTAGCTTGGGTTAAATCTTACAAGACAGGCTGAAAACTGAAATTGTTATGACATTTTTGTTTTCTCTACACCATACCAAGTAATGCTGTTTGATTGAATCAAATATTTTCTAAAGACTAAATGTAATCCAAAAAATGATCTGTAAATGTTCCCAACAGGTGTCCCAAAACCATATTTTAGTAAGTTTTTCAATTGGTCCAACAGTTCTATAAATTTTACCTTGAGGTAACTAAAATGGAAACATAATGAATATATTATCTCTATTGTCTAAGGACAAACAAAACACCGAAGTTATTGAGAATCAGATTCCCATGTTAGCATAAATGAGTCACCTAGTTTTTTCAACAAAACCAAGTAATAAATAAATCAACACTTTCAGTTTTCTGCCAGTGTCACAGATGGCAGCCAATTGGTTTGATTAAAAATCTGATGCTTGCATGTTTGCATAGTAAAAGACAGGGTTTTCAGGAAAAAATCATTATACTTCTCACTGTGTTCCACACAATGTTGAAGGTTATGTCCAAATTTGAAAAACAAATCCAATTAAACTAGCTACCATACAAATATATCTTTTGTTATTGAAAGAGTGATTTCAGTCGTGATTTTTCATTAATCTAGTTTTGTAAAAATCAGACTTCCTGTAAACCAATTGAAAACCTCTACATTTTACTATATGTATTCATGGACTTAATTTCATCAAAAATACCAATATTCTCTGTGCCCTAACAAGTGTAATTGCACTAACCTTGTAGTTGATATTTACTGATTGAAATGTATATACACAAAAATTATGTAAAACTGATTATCTAGAGGTTTCTTCATTAGCTAGCACAAATAGTTATTGTAAACCTTTGTCCTGTATTTTTTTAAAGTCTGCAACATGGTGAACCAGTATGCTTGATGGCTTTAATACCTGTGTCTGCAATTTATTATTCATTTGAAGCAACAAATTCAGAATTGTTTGAAATTATGAAGGCTAAACAGCATAAATACATTGTGGTTTCTTTTATAAATATTTGCTTTCATCTTCTGAATCTTGTACTTG